CCCTCTTAGGCAGAGTGTCAGGGCAGTTTTGCTGTCATATTTATACACACTTTTAATTACATGCAGATTAAGGGGTGGTTTATGCAGGCATTTCTAGGGAAGGGGTAGTAACTTTTGGTTTATGGTGCCACTGCCATGGAAAGGGGCGGTAACTCACGAGTGTTGCCATGGCAACGGTAAACTGACTTGGCTGGCTGGTGAGCGAGTCTTAGGGAAGACAGCTTCCGTCCAGGCCCTGTTTTAGCTAGTCCTCAATTTGGTCAGGTATCTCAGCCCCATCTCTGAATGGAGGCCTGCCTTCTACCTCACCTTTGTAGAAGTTTTTGTGAATACATGTCTTCAACCCTCTCGGGTGCGTATCTAAGAGGATAATACTTTTTGGGGAACTGCCAAATTGTTTTCCGGAGCAGCCGCACCGTTTTGCATTCTCACCAGCCGTGTATTCGGGTTCCAATTTCTCCACACTCTCGCAACCCTTGCGCTTTTCTGTCTTTTTGTTTATGGCCATCCTAGCGGGTGCGAAGTGGGATCTCACTGTGGTCGTGCTTTGCATTCACCCTATGACTAATCATGTTGAGCCTCTTTTCACAGACTTAATGGCCATTCTACAGCAGCCTTTTGAGCTAGGTTGTAATCTCCATCTGATAGCGGAGGAAACAGATTCAGAGAGTTGAAGAGACTTGCTTAACGCAAGGGGGTGGTGGGGCTGTGCCTGGGACTTGGGTCTGTCTGTCTCTGAAGCACCGCAGAACCAAATTAACGGTAGAAACAAGTCCAGTCTGAGCGGCAGGAGACCTGGTCGCTGGTGCGTTCACCTTGGACAAGTCCTTTCCCGGTTCCGGGTGTCACTTTCTCCTCCGTGCCACTTGGGGCGATATACTTCAAACATCTCTGGCCTCTCTAGGAACCAGAATCTCTAAGATCAATCGTTCTAGTGCGGCGTTTGCCCCGCCCCTTCAGCCCCCGTTGCCAGCGACGCCGGAAGTGCTCGGCTCTTTTTGTTTGCACCCGCCTCCGACCCGGAACTGCTTTCTTGGGAAGATGGCGGCTGTGTCGGTGTATGCTCCACCAGTTGGAGGCTTCTCTTTTGATAACTGCCGCAGGTGCCGCCTTGCTTGGGGCTTGGTTCAGGGAGCTTCAACACTTGATTCTCTCATTTGCTCTTAGGAATGCCGTCTTGGAAGCCGATTTTGCAAAGAGGGGATACAAGCTTCCAAAGGTCCGGAAAACTGGCACGACCATCGCTGGGGTGGTCTATAAGGTAAGCCGGGTTAGGCTAAGAGCAGCAGTGACTAAAATTGTTTAAAAACTTTTTTTTTTAATAGGATGGCATAGTTCTTGGAGCAGATACAAGAGCAACTGAAGGGATGGTTGTTGCTGACAAGAACTGTTCAAAAATACACTTCATATCTCCTAATATTTAGTAAGTATTGATTCGTTTGAATAACTCTTATAATTTCAGCTAAGTTTCTAATTGGATTTTTCAGTTGTTGTGGTGCTGGGACAGCTGCAGACACAGACATGACAACCCAGCTCATTTCTTCCAACCTGGAGCTCCACTCCCTCTCCACTGGCCGTCTTCCCAGAGTTGTGACAGCCAATCGGATGCTGAAGCAGATGCTTTTCAGGTAAGTTTCCAGAATGGGGATTCCTACTAGTAGTTTTTTTTCTTATGCATACTCTGATCACCAGGTATCAAGGTTACATTGGTGCAGCCCTAGTTTTAGGGGGAGTAGATGTTACTGGACCTCACCTCTACAGCATCTATCCTCATGGATCAACTGATAAGTTGCCTTATGTCACCATGGGTGAGTGTAACGTTTTCCTGATGTTTAAGAGTAAATACACTAAAAGTGCACCTTTTTCTTGCAGGTTCTGGCTCCTTGGCAGCAATGGCTGTATTTGAAGATAAGTTTAGGCCAGACATGGAGGTATGTAAGTCCCTGCAGTTTTATTCTTTTTCGGGGACATTATTGCCGCCGTTCTGTTTCTCAGGAGGAGGAAGCCAAGAATCTGGTGAGCGAAGCCATCGCAGCTGGCATCTTCAACGACCTGGGCTCCGGAAGCAACATTGACCTCTGCGTCATCAGCAAGAACAAGCTGGATTTTCTCCGCCCATACACAGTGCCCAACAAGAAGGGGACCAGGTGAGTGAAGGAGACGAAGTTCTTCCTGGGTCCTAACTCTGTGCTTTTGTTTTTCTCTTACTAGGCTTGGCCGGTACAGGTGTGAGAAAGGGACTACTGCAGTCCTCACTGAGAAAATCACTCCTCTGGAGATTGAGGTGCTGGAAGAAACAGTCCAAACAATGGACACTTCCTGAATGGCATCAGTGGGTGGCTGGCCGCGGTTCTGGAAGGTGGTGAGCATTGAGGCCCAGTAAGACACTCATGTGGCTAGTGTTTGCCGAATGAAACTCAACTCAATAAAAAACAAAAACCAAATTGGGCAGCTGAGGTCTGGGCACTGTGTGGTGTTTTTGGGGGCA